GTTCCATGTGTGCTCCTGTACCTTCACTTCTCATTGCTGGAGGCAAGGACCCAAGGTACTCAAAAGTCTATCAAGAATGTGGGAACACCAAAACCTATGAAGTTGGGGTTTTAGGCCATTTGACCTACTGATGAGGTCCATAATGAAATGTCTCCTTACCTCTCAAGGGCTCATTACTACAAGGTGAGCAAATGTAAATTGTCCCAGATAGTAAAGATTTCATCACAGTAATTATGATCCAAATGGAACCAGAGCAAGAGCTCTGGAGTAGGACGCAGAAGTTGCCTTCATTTCACTGTTACCCACCTTGTGACTTTTTATATGTTATCTCTCTCTCTGAGCTTCAGTTTTCTCATACATGAAACTATGTGAATACAGTTCTAGTTGTTTACCATTGTCAGGCCATGTGGTAAGTGCTTTATAGTTATTATCACATTTAATTGTTACAGCAGCCCTACAAGGTAGATAATATTATTATTCTGATTTCACAGATGAGAAAACTGGGGACAGACACATTAACTTTGATTTCAGATTCAAGGAGCTAGTCAGTGGCACTGACAGGTATTGAATTCAATGGTCTTTATAGCCTCGTAGTCAAAGTTTCAGCCATTTTTTTGAGCTAAAAGCAGGAGAAGGGTAAAGAACTTGGGAATGTGTGTAGGTCTGTTCCATAAGAGGCAAGCATCTGACCTGCTGCCTTAAGGAGCTGCATAGCTGGATCAGGTATCAGTGATCAGGACATAGATTATAGGCTTTTGAAAAGAGTTCAGAAATCTGAGATAACTAAAAGCTTGTCTTTCAAGAGAGTTCATAAGAACTCAACCCCACCCAGACTTTAGTTTCAAGAGGCAGAGAATGCCTTTTGTGTGAAGCTGGCAGAGGCAACGCAGGTGGAGCAGGCTCGATGGTGAGGGGTTTACAACTGAAGAGGAAGGGGGTGTGTGTAGGGAGTGGAGGTGGGTGTGTATGAATGCCACTCTGCGATTGGAGGGTGCTTCTTCAAATTGGTCCCTGCCAGGGGCTCAAAAGGGGCTGAAATCCTGGGGACCTCAGAGTCGTCTAAAACTCCTAGCCATGTTCCAGCAGTTCCAGGCCTCCTGTCTTGTCCTGTTTTTCCTGGTTGGCTTTGCTCAGCAGACCCTAAAGCCTCAAAATAGGAAGGTGAGCATGGGGCAGGGGATCCGAGCTGATTCATATCGTTATGGTTATTTTTGTAAAATTCCAGGTGGATTGCAACAAAGGGGTAACAGGCACCATCTATGAGTATGGAGCCCTCACCCTCAACGGCGAGGAGTACATCCAATTCAAGCAGTTTGCAGGCAAGCACGTCCTGTTTGTCAATGTGGCCGCCTATTGAGGCTTGGCAGCTCAGTATCCTGGTAAGAACTCACGTTTCAACTCTTTTGGAAGC